TCAGAAGCTTGGGTAACCTCTCCCAGTGTGGCCAGCGACCCCCCACCCTCCCACGTTCTGACCACTGTCCTGGGCAACTAGTGACATCTAGTGGGGGATTTTGTCCCAGTCTGACCTGGCCTGTAGGGGCCTTGGGCAGTCGGACCTGTGACCCACGCTTCCTAGCAGTGGCTGGACTCCTCCCCCTTCCCGCAGGTGCCCTGGCCTCTTCCCCTGCCCTCCTCACCTGCTCTGGCCAGTCTGACTCCTCCCTTCCCCACAAGGTTGGGAGGGAATGAAGGAGAGAGCGGGAAGGAGGAAGGGAGGGTGGCATTCCTGGGATTCCCTGGATAGGGGGAAGAGTGGGAGGGCCTTCCATGGGTGAGCAAGCAGAGAGGGCACCCCGTACCCCACCCCCAGCCCCATCATCGAAGCGGCCTAGGAGGACCTGGATTTGAAGACCATTGAAAATAAGAGATTAAACCGGTTGATTCCAGGCTACTGGTCAGACGAGGAAAGCAGCCCAGAGCACTGACCACAGGGGAAAACATCTCCGGGCATACTGGGAGCAGCTGCTGGGGGCCACTGGTCAGGCTGCGGGGGTCACTGGTTGGACTGGGAGAGGCCAGTGCAGGCCACTCGGACGGCACGCTTGGGGCCATTAGTTACACTGGGAGAGGCCATCGCAGGCCACAGGTTGCAGTGGGGTCCTCTGGTTAAAATCGACGATGCCAGCCCAGGCTGCTGGTCACAGTGGGGACGAGTCCCCAAGGCCCCTGGTCAGAATAACGAGGAGAAGGTCCGCGATTGCCTGGTGAGATCCCAGCTCGGGTCACTGGCTACGCTGGTCGATCAGGCCCCCCGCTGCAGGCGCTGGTCAGTAAGCCCGGACAGCTCTAGGCTTGGGGGCGGACGAGCCCCGAGCCTGGCCCCGTGCACTGGGAGGTCCGCTCCGGGCAGTGGGAGGTCCTGGCCCCGCGCCCGGGCATCGGGGGACGAGGGGGGCCTGGAGGGCGGGGCGGGGCGGGGCTGCCGGGGGCGGGGCCTCTGGCTCCCAGCCCCGCAGCGGCCGAGCTGCAGCCCGGGCTCAGTCTCCGCCGCCGCCGTGAACATGGAGCCCCCGGACGCACCGGCCCAGGCGCGCGGGGCCCCGCGGCTGCTGTTGCTCGCAGTCCTGCTGGCGGCGCACCCAGGTATGGCTCGGGCTGAGGGCAAGGTGGGACTGTGGTGGATGATAGCTCAGTTGCTCTCTTGCAGATGCCCAGGCGGAGGTGCGCTTGTCTGTACCCCCGCTGGTGGAGGTGATGCGAGGAAAGTCTGTCATTCTGGACTGCACCCCTACGGGAACCCACGACCATTATATGCTGGAATGGTTCCTTGTGAGTGCTTGGGGCTGGGGGGCCTGGAGTCACCCGGAGCTGAGAGCCTGCCCCGCGCCCACAGACCGACCGCTCGGGAGCTCGCCCCCGCCTAGCCTCGGCTGAGATGCAGGGCTCTGAGCTCCAGGTCACAATGCACGACACCCGGGGCCGCAGTCCCCCATACCAGCTGGACTCCCAGGGGCGCCTGGTGCTGGCTGAGGCCCAGGTGGGCGACGAGCGAGACTACGTGTGCGTGGTGAGGGCAGGGGCGGCAGGCACTGCTGAGGCCACTGCGCGGCTCAACGTGTTTGGTAAGTGTCCTCGGGCATCCCCCGAAGGGAGGAGGGGCTCCTGACGTGAACGTCTTTTTCACAGCAAAGCCAGAGGCCACTGAGGTCTCCCCCAACAAAGGGACACTGTCTGTGATGGAGGACTCTGCCCAGGAGGTACCTCTCGGGTGGACCTTGGCCCCAGGGTCCAAGCCCAGGGCCATGCCCGTGTCTGCCTCAGATCGCCACCTGCAACAGCCGGAACGGGAACCCGGCCCCCAAGATCACGTGGTATCGCAACGGGCAGCGCCTGGAGGTGCCCGTAGAGATGAACCCAGGTGAGCAGCGCAGGAGCGCGGCGGGACGTGGGGGCTGACTGCCACCTCCCCCGATCTCTCCCAGAGGGCTACATGACCAGCCGCACGGTCCGGGAGGCCTCGGGCCTGCTCTCCCTCACCAGCACCCTCTACCTGCGGCTCCGCAAGGATGACCGAGACGCCAGCTTCCACTGCGCCGCCCACTACAGCCTGCCCGAGGGCCGCCACGGCCGCCTGGACAGCCCCACCTTCCACCTCACCCTGCACTGTGAGTCTGTGCTGGCCTTTGACCTCTGACCTTCACAATTCCCATCTCCCTGCCCTTCCCTTAGATCCCACGGAGCACGTGCAGTTCTGGGTGGGCAGCCCGTCCACCCCAGCAGGCTGGGTACGCGAGGGTGACACTGTCCAGCTGCTCTGCCGGGGGGACGGCAGCCCCAGCCCGGAGTATACGCTTTTCCGCCTTCAGGTGACCCACCCAAGGGTCCCTCTGGGATCCACCTGAGCCTGGTTCCTCGTCCCCCGTCTCCCAGGATGAGCAGGAGGAAGTGCTGAATGTGAATCTCGAGGGGAACTTGACCCTGGAGGGAGTGACCCGGGGCCAGAGCGGGACCTATGGCTGCAGAGTGGAGGATTACGACGCGGCAGATGACGTGCAGCTCTCCAAGACGCTGGAGCTGCGCGTGGCCTGTGAGAGCCCTGGGTGAACGGGCGGGCAGGAGTGGGACGAGTGACAGACTGTCCCCCACTGCAGATCTGGACCCCCTGGAGCTCAGCGAGGGGAAGGTGCTTTCCTTACCTCTAAACAGCAGTGCAGTCGTGAACTGCTCCGTGCACGGCCTGCCCACCCCTGCCCTACGCTGGACCAAGGTGAGAGGGAGAGGAGCCCCCTCGGGCCCTGCACAGCGTCCTCCTCCTCCTCTGCCCTTCCCAGGACTCCACTCCCCTGGGCGATGGCCCCATGCTGTCGCTCAGTTCTATCACCTTCGATTCCAATGGCACCTACGTATGTGAGGCCTCCCTGCCCACAGTCCCGGTCCTCAGCCGCACCCAGAACTTCACGCTGCTGGTCCAAGGTTCAGGGGGCAGGGAGGGGGTGGGCTTGGATCTTCACTTTCTTCCCATCCCCACCACCCACAGGCTCGCCAGAGCTAAAGACAGCGGAAATAGAGCCCAAGGCAGATGGCAGCTGGAGGGAAGGAGACGAAGTCACACTCATCTGCTCTGCCCGCGGCCATCCAGACCCCAAACTCAGCTGGAGCCAATTGGGGGGCAGCGTAAGGGACCTTCCTCTCCACCCTGAGCCCCCCACCAGCCGGGGCCTGATCGGAGCCTCCATAGCCCGCAGAGCCAATCCCCGGACGGCAGGGTTGGGTGAGCAGCTCTCTGACCCTGAAAGTGACCAGCGCCCTGAGCCGCGATGGCATCTCCTGTGAAGCCTCCAACCCCCACGGGAACAAGCGCCATGTCTTCCACTTCGGCACCGGTGAGTGACTGAGGTGGTGGCAGAGGAGCCGGGACCCACGCCTCTCTCCATCCTGTCCCTGCAGTGAGCCCCCAGACCTCCCAGGCTGGAGTGGCCGTCATGGCCGTGGCCGTCAGCGTGGGCCTCCTGCTCCTCGTCGTTGCTGTCTTCTACTGCGTGAGACGCAAAGGGGGCCCCTGCTGCCGCCAGCGGCGGGAGAAGGGGGCTCCGTGAGTGGCCTGCTATCTGCAATGACCACCATAGCTTAACCCCATCCCCACCCTCAACCCCAAGCTCAACCCATAACCTCAACCACATCTTATCCTCCACCCCACATCCCACCACATCCACCTCCATCCCCAACCCATCCTCATCCCCAACTACAGCCCCAAACCCAGCCCCAGACTAATCCACAGCCATCCCCAACTCATCCTCATCCCCAACTGCAGCCCCAAACCCAACCCAGGGCCATCCCCAAACCCATCCCCAAGCCAAACTCAACACCATCCCCTTCCCTAATCACCTCTCCTGCCCCTAGCTCAGCCTCATCCCCAACTCCATGCCTGTCTCCAATCCCAACCCTGCCCCCAATCTCCCCTCAACTCCAATCCATAACCCCCTTCAAACCATCCTCAACTAAGCTCCTCTCCAGCCCTGGCCACATCCCCATCCTCCCCCAACCTCCAGCCCCAACACCCATCATCCCCCTGAGCTCACCCTTAACTCCAATTTATCCTCCAAGCCTATCTCTCACCATCCAGCCCTCACCTAGCCATTTCCCAACCCTAGTCCTCCACCGTCCCGAAGCCAACTTCACCCATGTCCCCATCCCCAATCTTGTCCCCATTCCTGACTCCAAATCCAACCCCTAAGCCTCCCCAAGCTCCTCCTCATCTAACCTTGTCTCCAGCCCCAACCACATGGCCGTCCTCACCTCCAATCCGTAACCATCCCAGACCGATCCCAAAGCCAACTCCAGCTACATTCCCACCTCCAACCCCAATAGCATCTGCATCCCCATGCCCAACCCTAACCCCAGTGCCATTACCAGCCCCTACCCCATCCCTATGCCATCCCCACCCAGCACACCCCCATCCTCACCTCCATCCCCAGCCGCATCCTAGTCCCACCCACCCCCATCCTCAGTTCCTCCCCCTGCCGTGTGCACCTCCAACACGACGCCTCCGCCCGCTGCCTCCTCCCCCCAGGCCGCCAGGGGAGCCAGGGCTGAGCCACTCGGGGTCGGAGCAACCAGAGCAGACCGGCCTTCTCATGGGAGGTGCCTCCGGAGGAGCCAGGGGTGGCAGCGGGGGCTTCGGAGACGAGGTGGGTGAGGGCCTGGGCCCCCTGGTGAGAGGGGCACAGGCTGACCTCTCCATCCGCTCCCCAGTGCTGAGCCAAGAACCTCCTAGAGGCTGTCCCTGGACCTGGAGCTGCAGGCATCAGAGAACCAGCCCTGCTCACGCCATGCCCGCCCCCGCCTTCCCTCTTCCCTCTTCCCTCTCCCTGCCCAGCCCTCCCTTCCTTCCTCTGCCGGCAAGGCAGGGACCCACAGTGGCTGCCTGCCTCCGGGAGGGAAGGAGAGGGAGGGTGGGTGGGTGGGAGGGGGCCTTCCTCCAGGGAATGTGACTCTCCCAGGCCCCAGAATAGCTCCTGGACCCAAGCCCAAGGCCCAGCCTGGGACAAGGCTCCGAGGGTCGGCTGGCCGGAGCTATTTTTACCTCCCGCCTCCCCTGCTGGTCCCCCCACCTGACGTCTTGCTGCAGAGTCTGACACTGGATTCCCCCCCCTCACCCCGCCCCTGGTCCCACTCCTGCCCCCGCCCTACCTCCGCCCCACCCCATCATCTGTGGACACTGGAGTCTGGAATAAATGCTGTTTGTCACATCAACACCATCCTGTGGCCAGAGCTTCCTCTGGGAGTAGGG